CAAACTCTTTAAAAATTAAGAGAGTAAACAGAGAGCACACATATAAGACATATAGAAGAAAAAAAAAGGTCTCAGTCCTCTTGTCTTCTTTAAAGCATACACTTCAGTAGTTCTTAGCATATCCAAGGCCATGCAACTATCATCACTATCTGCTGCACGTTTAACACAAAGCATTTCACCACTGGTAAGAACTAAATAAAGGTGACCTCAGAGGAACATGCTGGAATCACCCGAGTGACCTTGGGCCAGTCATTTCAGTTCTGTAGCTCAGTTTTCCCCGTGTAAGATGGGGAGGATAATATGACCAGCTTAAGGGCGGTCAGGAATATTCAATGAGAAAGGTGTGTACGGCAAGTTACAGAGCGCCTGCCCGGCCGCCAGCGCTCAGAGGGGAGGCGCAGTGACTGCTGCTGCTGCTGGGGTCCAGCCTCCCGCTCCCGCGGGCCCAAGGCACTCACGCGGCACCACGCGAAAGAAAGACTCCCGAATGCGGCGCAGAACATTGGGGATTCCTTTAGTGAAGACGTGCGGATAGGCGCGCTGCTCGAACGGTGACAAGCTGTAGCTGATCACATGCCGCATCCGCGTCAGATTCCCAAACTCGCGGCCCATTGTGGCGGCGGCCCTGCAGGACCGAGGGTGGACAGGCGCTTGGCTCGCTTTCGCGAAGCGCCGCAGTCCCCGCGGGGGTCCATCCCCAACCCCAGACTCCTGCCCCTGCACTCCTTATCCTTTCCCAGCCCAGCGGGGCGCCCCTAGCCTCCCAGGGTCCACGAACACTGCACAACCAGACCCCACTCACGCACAGGGCTCAGCTCGCCCTCCACAGTCACCGATCCGGTTGACTCGTTCGTCATTTCCGGCAAGGTTGGAAGCCGCTCTTGGAGGTCGTGAGGTAACTTCCGGGAGATACCATTTTCCTACTGTCTCTAAGGGATGACGCCTTTGTCCCAGAAAGAAGTGGGCTGACTGGGTGACCCGTAGGTGGGAGGTGCCTTGGAGGCCCTGCCCGGGCCGGTGGGGTGGAGCCTAGCGGAGGACGTCGGGGATTGAACTGACTTTGGGGGACAGTGGACAGGCGGAGGCGCTCACACTTCTCCTCAGCCCTCGGCTTTTCTGTGGAATCCCAGTCAGGAAGCGGCCGAATGCGGGAGGCGGGGGAGGGAACAAAAAGGTGACGAGGAAGGGGCCTGCCGACCTCCGGGGCAGCGCTGGCCAGGAGCTTGGGGCCTGCGAGTCTTCCCAGCTGTAGACAGAGCGCCTCTGAGCCCCGAGGCCGGGCCGCCCCACAGCAGAGGAGCACGAGGTTTCATTTGGCCTTGGCCAGTAGCTCAAAGGGGGCTTCGTTATTTTCAGGCCATGAGCGACCCCAGCACCAAAATCAGGGACACACATCGAAGGCTTCTCTTGGACTCTGTTTTAGAGTCCCCTGGCAGGCTGTTAACGTTCCCAAGAGATAATACAAACGTTTCGTCAGTTTCAGCCACAAAAATAATCAAATAATCGTCAATTGATGAATGCTGAGGCCGCCTCGACAGCAGCCAGCGTCCTCCCCAGATGGTTTGCGTGGGGTGGGGGGAATCACGATGCCCCAGTTCTTTCTTCTCCCCACGTGAGAAGCAAGGAAAGTCGGGTGAGAGGCCTTATTATGTTTTCCCTGAAGTGCATTCTGCTTGACGATGCTGTTGTCAATGTACAGCTCGCCCTGAGGTGTCTTGTCAGTGTTTTGTTAATGGAATTGCTGGCCATATTTTATCTAGGACTAAGCTCTCATTCAACAGTTGGCTGTGTTTTATAACACTACTTACGGACCACGGAGGCTCGGCAGGCAGTCAACTTGTATTTTGCAGACATACCTTAGTTTTCTCATGTAGGTACTGCACAAACTGGCTTCGTATCTTGCACTATGAGTGTAGGCTGACTCTTCCAGCATAGTCTCCTTCGGGGTGGCGCTGAATATCCCCTCATTTCAGCTTTTCATGGTGCTCCTTTGCCTCATTTTTTTAAACCATAATGTCTAGCCTGGTCTCAGCTCCAAGGCAAGAACAGAAATACAGGTAAGGACAGAAATATTGTGGCAAATTCTACCACCATTTGGATGAATAATAATAAAACGTTCATTTATTTTATAGCATCTGCAAACATCCCAAAACCTTTCAACCAAAATATGTATAGATGAGTGTGCAGACCAAAGTAAGGACATCAGTATGTTACATTTAAAAATAAGTCAAGGTTAAAGGCGGTGTCCTCTTTTAAGAACATCGCAAATACAATTCCAGTACTCCAAGTACGTATTCTGTACCCAGCCACCTGGGAGGACTGAGAGACCTAATGGTTTTCTGCTTTCTGGAACTTCTATGCCAATTGTGACTTTCTCACCCAAATTTGTAAATTCGCAAATTAACATGCAGCGAATAATTACAATTGTAAACACCTGGAAGTGGAAAAGGCCGTGAGGATAAATTGAGAGGAAGAGTAAACCTAATACCATAAGTTGCATACCAGCAGATCTGAGTATCGTCATGAATAATTGGTTAGCTTTTCCACATGCCTTAGAAGTTTCAGCAAGCACCTAGCGAACATCTTAATCCAAATTTCTCAAAAAATGAGAGATTTTATTTAAGATCATTCCTCAATTTATCTTAGACTTTCAGCTACATAGTTAGTCCGGTAGTGTAACAGTAACGGGTTTTACGTAAATGCCAGGGGAAAAGAGAGGAAAGCTAAATAACCAAGTAAATCTGTATCTAATTAACAAATTGGCTAAATAAGGTGTTATCAGCTGCTTGATATAGAGCTGATAAAATCTTCAGCTAGGCATACTTGAGGCCTGATTACAGAAGTGACCGTAGTCCACCCACACACCTGAAATTTATTTAAGAGACCAAGCTAGGCTCTTCCTGGCCTTTAGGAAGAGGACTGGCATGGAGAAATATGTTCCTCACTAGTTCTCCCAAGCCATGGCACGTCCCAACAAATTCCTCCTTTGGTTTTGCTGCTTTGCCTGGCTGTGTTTTCCTATTAGCCTTGGTTCTCAGGCTTCTGGGGGAGAAGCTCAGATTGCTGCTAGTGCTGAGTTGGAATCTGGGGCTATGCCTTGGTCCTTGCTGCAGCATATAGATGAGAGAGACAGAGCTGGCCTCCTTCCCGCGCTTTTCAAAGTTCTATCTGTTGGGCGAGGTGGGTCACCTAGGCTGCAGCCAGACTCCAGAGCTTTGCACTACATGAAGAAGCTCTATAAGACATATGCTACCAAGGAAGGGATTCCTAAATCCAATAGAAGTCACCTCTACAACACTGTTCGGCTCTTCACCCCCTGTACCCGGCACAAGCAGGCTCCTGGAGACCAGGTAACAGGTATGTGAAAGCAGATTGGTTAACTGGGTGGAAAGCACTACTGGTAGATTTTTTTTCTTCTTAGGAATCCTTCCATCAGTGGAACTGCTATTTAACCTGGATCGCATTACTACCGTTGAACACTTACTCAAGTCAGTCTTGCTGTACAATATCAACAACTCAGTTTCTTTTTCCTCTGCTGTCAAATGTGTGTGCAATCTAATGATAAAGGAGCCAAAGTCTTCTAGCAGGACTCTCGGCAGAGCTCCATACTCATTTACCTTTAACTCACAGTTTGAATTTGGAAAGAAACACAAATGGATTCAGATTGATGTGACCAGCCTCCTTCAACCTTTAGTGGCCTCCAACAAGAGAAGTATTCACATGTCTATAAATTTTACTTGCATGAAAGACCAGCTGGAGCATCCTTCAGCACAGAATGGTTTGTTTAACATGACTCTGGTGTCCCCCTCACTGATCTTATATTTGAATGACACAAGTGCTCAGGCTTATCACAGCTGGTATTCCCTTCACTATAAAAGGAGGCCTTCCCAGGGTCCTGACCAGGAGAGAAGTCTGTCTGCCTATCCTGTGGGAGAAGAGGCTGCTGAGGATGGGAGATCTTCCCATCACCGTCACCGCAGAGGTCAGGAAACTGTCAGTTCTGAATTGAAGAAGCCCTTGGGCCCAGCTTCCTTCAATCTGAGTGAATACTTCAGACAATTTCTTCTTCCCCAAAATGAGTGTGAGCTCCATGACTTTAGACTTAGCTTTAGTCAGCTGAAGTGGGACAACTGGATTGTGGCTCCGCACAGGTACAACCCTCGATACTGTAAAGGGGACTGTCCAAGGGCAGTTGGACATCGGTATGGCTCTCCAGTTCACACCATGGTACAGAACATCATCTATGAGAAGCTGGACTCCTCAGTGCCAAGACCGTCATGTGTACCTGCCAAATACAGCCCCTTGAGTGTTTTGACCATTGAGCCCGATGGCTCAATTGCCTATAAAGAGTACGAAGATATGATAGCTACAAAGTGCACCTGTCGTTAACAAATGGTCCTCTTAAAACCTTGAGCCTATTTGGCAAAGTAACTACTGTGTGCCTATGTGTGCCTTCAAGAGAAAGCTTCATATATTAAGTCTCTAAATGTAGCATATGTTATATAAAGAGGAGCCTGTGTAGGTTAGTACCTTCTATGGCATCTATCAGGATAAAGGGATAACATCAATTGTTGCTACAGAGCCTTTTTTTATTTCCAAATTTAAATGAAATATAATTATTGTGGAGAACTTTACATTTTTTTCCTTGAGTGATTTTTTTTCTTTTCATAGGAGTCTTATTCTTGATAGGGAAAAAACCTTAATTAGCATCAATCCTGGATGGACTTGCAGCTATAAATAGGCAATTCAGATTGCTGTAGTCTTAATAGAAGAATAAATTTCTGTCAATGGCATAAATTTTGTGTGTGTTTTATTAAATATTGCT